ATTGAACCCCTGCTGATAAAGCACTTGCCAGCTTCAATGGGGCTGCTAGAGATGAGAGTACACAATCCCTGACTTACAGATACCTTGTCCCAACTAAGGCCTAGGTTATCTGAAGGGGAGATTATCAATGGCAAATGCAGGCTCCTCCTGTGGAAAGAAATTCTGCTTCCTGGAGCTGGTGGTCTCTTCTCCCACCAGTTCAAAGAAGCTTCTCTCGCACTGTGGATCTGCCCTCCCTGCCCCACAAGGTTAGGGTATGTGCCATTGAGGCTGAGGGCATATGTGGGAAATTCAGACATTCTGTAACACCTGCTGTCTCTTCCCACGCAGGTGAACCCTTGCTGAAGCAGGACAGTAAACAGGTCCAGGTGGACCTCCAGGACCTGGGCTACGAGACTTGTGGCCAAAGCAAGAATGAGGCTGAACAGGAGGAAACCACCAGTCCCGGTAAGAGCACAGGGTGTGGGGCTCACCTTCCCTCCCTGGAGTCAGCTATCACATTTGGGTGCTGTTGGCCAATTCCACACCTGACAAGTAGTGGGGAAGAGGAGGACAGGAGGTTAATAGGAGAACTCTTACCCAAAATGAGGCTGCGTATAAGTTTGAATTTCTACAATTAGTTTGTGGCACACTGCTAATAATAATAATAATAATAATAATAATAATATAAAGTTCTAGCCAACTGATTATTATAGAAATACTAAGGCCTACTTAGAGACCACATGAGGTTTTGGAAACATGCAAACCGTAAGTTAAAAATAATTTTGTTTTGCATTATAAAAGGACTACAACCATAGGGCCACCCACCACATTGAAAACCAGAAGAGCATTTTGCTGCCGCCGAGCGTGGACGCAGGCGGATCTCCGAAGAGCTGGGTCGCCAGCCTCTCCCGCGCACGTTGCCTGGCCTCCAGCACCTACTTGGTCCCGCGCGCTCCCTCGTGTCGCCCCTCGGAGCAGCAGCCGCCGCGGTCGCCGCTACCCGGAAAGAAGTCAGAGACGCCGCGAGGTCGCCGCCACCGCCATGCCCAAGAATAAAGGTAAAGGAGGTAAAAATAGACGCAGGGGTAAGAATGAGAATGAATCTGAAAAAAGAGAACTGGTATTCAAAGAGGATGGTCAGGAGTATGCTCAGGTAATCAAAATGTTGGGAAATGGACGGCTAGAAGCAATGTGTTTCGATGGTGTAAAGAGGTTATGTCACATCAGAGGAAAATTGAGAAAAAAGGTTTGGATAAATACCTCGGACATTATTTTGGTTGGTCTCCGAGACTACCAGGATAACAAAGCTGATGTAATTTTAAAATACAATGCAGACGAAGCTAGAAGTCTGAAGGCATACGGCGAGCTTCCAGAGCATGCTAAAATCAATGAAACTGATACATTTGGTCCTGGAGATGATGATGAAATTCAGTTTGATGACATTGGAGATGATGATGAAGATATTGATGACATCTAAATTGAACTCAACATTTTACATTCCATCTTTTCTGAAGATTGTCCTACAATTTGGATTTTGATCATGACAAAGAAGATTAAAATTTCATTAGCATGAATGCAATTTGTTAAAGCAGACTGATTTGTTTCTAAGATATTTTTGGTTTTTTTAAAACTGATAATAATGCTGAATTATCTTAAGTGAGATGTTAAGCCCACTTTGTTCTTTTAATGTAATGGAGCTTATGGGTAGAAGACCATGTCTACTAATTACAAAAAAAAAAAAAAAACCATGCATTGCTGCTTTTCCTACCACTTCCAGTAAGAAAATGGGTGTTTTGAAGAAATCATTTGCCTTGTCCTCACGGAATCTGATTAAGCCCTGGCCTCTTGATTGTATAGAGTCATTGTGTATATTCCAGTTACCTAGATATTCCCTTGAGATTTTGATACAATTTGAGGGAGGCAGAAGTCTGCATTTGAAGAAAAAAAATAAGTCTGTTTGTCATATTTAAGTAGCCTGTGGCTATTTTTATACTGATTTTGATATCATGTTCTTTTCATAGTCGTATTTTGCCACCGTAAACATAAAAAAAAAAAAAAAAGATTTCCAAAATGCCGTTTTCAGAACCTGGGTTTTAATAGCAGTATTGAATTTGTAAGCTTAGTAGTTGCAGAAATTGAACACTAGGTGGCACTCAGTTATCTTAACAGGGGAAGTACTGATATAATTGTTGACTTTTCTTTTACTATGTGTAAGAAATACCCCAAACATGAAAAGATTGTTTTGATCATATGCATGTATGTAGAATATTTTTGCAGAGCAGAAAGATTATGTTAGAAGTGTGATTTTTATTTTCAGAAGTCATATACATGTAAGCTACAATTTTGAGTGCTTTATAAACACTTAAGATATATATATAAATTTTAATTTCATAGCAACTTGTAAAAAATAAAATACTTGTTGAAAAGCCTTTTTCAACATATCCCTAAGCTAAGGGAAGAGGAAGGAATAACAACTCAGTGAAAAGATGGTCTCCAATTTCTGAATGAAAAAGCTACAGCTGAGAAATAAAATAAAATGTCATGCTGCAGAATATGTTATACCCTTATTTTGTGTTAAGGATATATTTTATTATGTGAA